CAGGCCCGTGGACACCCCCATCTCCACGCCCCTCCCACCAGGCCCGTGGACACCCCCATCTCCACGCCCCTCCCACCAGGCCCGTGGACACCCCCATCTCCACGCCCCTCCCACCAGGCCCGTGGACACCCCCATCTCCACGCCCCTCCCACCAGGCCCGTGGACACCCCCATCTCCACTCCCCTCCCACCAGGCACGAGGACATCCCCATCCCCACGCCACTCGCACCGGGTCCGCGGGGAACCCCCTATCTCTACCTTCCCCGACGCGGCTCCCACAAGACCCCCATCTCTGCGCCGGGCCCCTCCACGTGCGGGTAAGAACCCCCCACCCCCACAACTGCCCACAACCGCAGCTGCGGAAACCCAGCATTTCCACTCCCCACGCCGCGCCTGCAAGGAACCCCAAGTATCCACGCCAGCCTTTCCTCCCCGGGACCCCGCAGCTGCCTGCGCCATTGCAGGTCTTGGCGCCGCAGGCGGGGTGGGGAGGGGCGGGGCGAGCGCCGGGGGCGGGGACGGGGCCCGGGAGGCGGAGCTGGGGGCGGTGCTTCACCAAGCGGCCGGGGCGGTGCCCGGGGGGGAGGCGGGCGGGGGTGTGGCCTGGGCGTGGCCTCACGGGGAGCTCAATGGCGGCGTGGCATGGGCGTGGCCTGGCGGAGAGGGCAAGGAGGTGTGGCCTGGGCGTGGCCTGGCGGAGCGGTCAATGGCGGCGTGACATGGGCGTGGCCTGGCGGAGAGGGCAATGGAGGTGTGGCCTGGGCGTGGCCTGACGGAGAGGGCAATGGAGGCGTGGTCTGGGCGTGGTCTCAGGGGAGATCAATGGGGCGTGACATGGGCGTGGCCTGGTGGAGAGGGCAATGGAGGTGTGGCCTGGGCGAGGCCTGACGGAGTGTTCAATGGAGGCGTGGCCTGGGCGCGGTCTCGCGGGGAGGCCACTGAAGGCGCGGACTGGGCGTGGCCTCGCGGAGGCGGGCGGGGGCGTGGCCTCGCGGAGGCGGGACTCTGGCCGCCTGTTTTTTTTGCAGCCGCGCTGCGCGCACCGCGGGCTCCGGGCTCAGAAGTGCGGACGCCCGGCTCCCGGCGTGGACGCCATGGTGCTGTGCCCGGTGATTGGGAAGCTGCTGCACAAGCGCGTGGTGCTGGCCAGCGCCTCCCCACGCCGTCAGGAGATCCTCAGCAACGCGGTACGGCCTGGGCCTGGGCGGGGCAGGGGACCTGACCCTTCTGACCCCTTTTCTACTGTTGCAGGGTCTCAGGTTTGAGGTGGTCCCCTCCAAGTTTAAAGAGAAGCTGGACAAAGCCTCCTTCGCTACTCCGTATGGGTACGCCATGGAGACCGCCAAGCAGAAGGCCCTGGAGGTGGCCAACCGGCTGTACCAGGCAAGGGGCCCCTGCCCTTCGGCCCTTATGAACACCGGTAAACCGGAATCTGGTTTTCTTACAGAAAGACCTGCGGGCCCCCGACGTGGTCATTGGAGCGGACACGATCGTGGTGAGTGCGGCCAGGGTGCCTCGTTTCTAATGGAACCAACTCCCTCTGTCCCTTCCTCTCACAGACAGTCGGGGGGCTGATTCTGGAGAAGCCGGTGGACAAGCAGGACGCCTACAGGATGCTGTCCCGGTAAGCACCATGTTGGCCTCTGAGCCCTCTCGTGGTCACGTGGTCACCCGTTGTTGTCTTACAGGTTGAGTGGGAGAGAACACAGCGTGTTCACAGGTGTCGCGATCGTCCACTGCTCCAGCAAAGGTAACCGCGGCCCAGGTTTCGGGGTAGCCCCACCACGCTCACCCCCACGGCTGTGTCCTTGCAGACCATCAGCTGGACACCAGGGTCTCGGAATTCTACGAGGAAACGAAGGTGAAGTTCTCGGAGCTGTCCGAGGAGCTGCTCTGGGAATACGTCCACAGCGGGGAGCCCATGTGAGTCTCGGGGGCGGTGGGGGGACGGGGGATTGTCACCTCTTACCTTCCCCTGCCCACCCAGGGACAAAGCTGGCGGCTACGGGATCCAGGCCCTGGGCGGCATGCTGGTGGAGTCCGTACACGGGGACTTTCTGAACGTGGTGGGATTCCCGCTGAACCACTTCTGCAAGCAGCTGGTGAAGCTCTACTACCCGCCCCGTCCGGAGGACCTGCGGCGGAGTGTCAAGCACGACTCCATCCCGGCCGCGGACACCTTCGAAGACCTCAGTGACGTGGAGGGGGGCGGCTCGGAGCCCACTCAGAGGGACGCGGGCAGCCGCGATGAGAAGGCCGAGGCGGGAGAGGCGGGACAGGCCACGGCAGAGGCTGAGTGTCACAGGACTCGGGAGACCCTGCCTCCGTTCCCGACACGCCTCCTGGAGCTGATTGAGGGCTTTATGCTATCCAAGGTACCTGTGTCTGTCTCCTCAGGCCACATTTCTTAATGAGTCTCTCTGCACTTGCTTTTAACAGGGCCTGCTCACCGCTTGCAAACTGAAGGTGTTCGATTTGTTAAAAGATGAAGCACCCCAGAAGGCTGCGGATATTGCCAGCAAAGTGGACGCCTCTGCGTGTGGAATGGAGAGGCTTCTGGACATCTGTGCTGCCATGGGGCTCCTGGAGAAGACAGAGCAAGGTGACAGGACCCAGCGGGTTTTGCTCTGAGGAAGGAGGTCACACGACTGTCCCCATTTCTCCAGGTTACAGTAACACAGAGACAGCGAACGTCTACCTGGCATCGGATGGCGAATACTCTCTGCACGGCTTCATCATGCACAATAATGACCTCACATGGAACCTCTTTACATACCTGGAGTTTGCCATCCGAGAGGGAACAAACCAGCACCACAGGGCGTTGGGGAAGAAGGCGGAAGATCTGTTCCAGGTAGCATAACACCCCCGCGGACACCTTTCCGTTCTGGTGCCCCTAAGCACCTGCTGTGTTCCAGGATGCGTACTACCAGAGCCCGGAGACGCGGCTGAGGTTCATGCGGGCCATGCACGGCATGACGAAGCTGACTGCGTGCCAGGTGGCCACGGCCTTCAATCTGTCCCGCTTCTCCTCCGCCTGCGACGTGGGAGGTGGGTGGCCCCCCCGCCAGGGCTCTCCTTACCAGCCACAGAGCATGCATTTGCTTCCCCGCAGGCTGCACGGGTGCACTGGCCCGAGAGCTGGCCCGTGAGTACCCTCGTATGCAGGTGACTGTGTTTGACCTCCCAGACATTATCGAGCTGGCCGCCCACTTCCAACCCCCCGGACCGCAGGCAGTGCAGATCCACTTCGCAGCAGGTGAGCCCTCCTCCTGTTCACCCTGCTAACCTGACGGACGTATCTCGTTTTGTCTTTAAACCAGGTGACTTTTTCAGGGACCCCCTCCCCAGCGCTGAGCTGTACGTCCTGTGCCGGATCCTGCATGACTGGCCAGACGACAAAGTCCACAAGTTACTCAGCAGGGTCGCCGAGAGCTGCAAGCCAGGTGAGAGCCCATCGTCAGGTTAGCTGTTTTTGCCAGGACTCCAGCTCTCTGCTGTCTCCCTCAGGGGCCGGCCTGCTGCTGGTGGAGACGCTCCTGGATGAGGAGAAGAGGGTGGCGCAGCGCGCCCTGATGCAGTCACTGAACATGCTGGTGCAGACTGAAGGCAAGGAGCGGAGCCTGGGCGAGTATCAGTGCTTGCTGGAGCTGCACGGCTTCCACCAGGTGCAGGTGGTGCACTTGGGGGGTGTCCTGGATGCCATCTTGGCCACCAAAGTGGCCCCCTGAAGCCCAGGCAGCATGTTCATTATAGGGATGTCCTCCCCCAGGCTGCAGGTGGACCGCCCGGTCCCCAAGTACCATAGGACAGTCACATAGGAGCGTGTAGTCGTGACTGAATAAAGAAAGCAAAAGCCTGTCTCTGCCTCCTCCATAGGGGTTTTGATGAGG